ACATCCATGTATATAAATGTGTATGTGGGTGTATATATATAAAGTATATAAATGTGTGTGTGTGTGTGTGTGTGTGTGTATATATATATATATATATATATATATAAAACTTTTATAGCCACTAAGATTCATTAGATCTCACAAAAACAATCAGTGGAGGTTTGTCATTATCCCCGTTTCAGATGAGAGAACAAATAACTTGGGGAGAGTTATTTGTATATAACAAATATCTCACAAAAACAAGTATATAACCAGTATATAACAAGTATATCCACAAAAAATACATCACAGAGACCAAAATCAAGCTGTGTTTTCCATATGTATCATGTATTCTTTATCCTATAGATTCTCGACAGCAATATGACACTTTAAGTCTCAGATTTAATAGGTTGTTTTGAAATAGAGAAGCCATGGGGACCTTGATCGCTTCTAATGTCCTTTAGCCAGGTAAATGAGCATAGACATTCTCAGTTACTTACATCGTTAACCCAAACATTTGGTTTCAGGATCCCATAAGCGACCCATGACAGGAAGACTTGGGCTTCCCTGGCTAGAGCTTCTCTCATTAGAGCAGATGTGTGTGCCTTGCACTATCTCCTTATCTTTCCCCCTGCTGTAGGGGAGGGGCAACTTGGGGGAAAATGACTCACATTAGAGATAAGGTGTCAATGATATAATCTCCATAAAGCTTTGATTAACAGGGCCCAGGACACAGTAAGCCTTTGGCAATTAAGCTTTTACAAAAATATGCAGTTTTTAATGTCATTGTTGTTGTTCCTGTTGCAGCATTTTCCCTTGCCCTCTTTGCCTGTTCTCTGATTGTTCCTTAGCAAAGAGCAAAGAAAAAAACCAAACGTTCCAAAGTCGAAGACTTTTCCTTTGATACAAACAAGCGAAAGTTCGATTATTTGTTCAATAATTTTCCGTTGATCCCTTAGTCTTGTAGTCGCTACTTTATAACCGGTCCCTAGAAGGGGGCGGTTCTTTCCGGAAATTATGACTGCAGCTGTTTTCACTCCGCTGTGACTCAGAGCGCTCCGGGCTGCAGGAGAGGAAGGTAGGGGACCAAGCTACCGGTGCAGGGCCTGGAATGTGTTATTAGAAATTCTTCCCTCCCCCAGCCCAGCCTGTTCTACCAGAGAACTTGCCCAGGTCAGAGGTCTGCGTAGAAGCCCTTTTCTGAGCATCCTCTCCTCTCCTCACACCTGCCACTGTCCTCTGCGTTGCTGTCGAATTGTGAGTCATTTTGCCACACTCAGTTTTTATCCTGACTGAAATCTTTGTCTCCTTTTTTTTAAAGGTTCCAACTTCCTAACTCCAACATTAACCCTTTGAATGTATTCTTATGCCAGAGAAAGGCACATAAAGTACTGGTGTTTGAACAGATAACTTCCAACATGTCCTCTGTTTGTGATATGTCTTTTCTGCAGAAATCTTGCATCACCATGGTGCACTTCTGTGGCCTACTCACCCTCCACCGGGAGCCAGGTAAGCCTAATTTGTGACTCTTACTTGCCATTCTTGATGAACTTGAACTCTGGTCTATCTCCAGTGCCGCTGAAGAGTATCTCTGTGAGCGTGAACATTTACGAGTTTGTGGCTGGTGTGTCTGCAACTTTGAACTACGAGAATGAGGAGAAAGTTCCTTTGGAGGCCTTCTTTGTGTTCCCCATGGATGAAGACTCTGCTGTTTACAGCTTTGAGGCCTTGGTGGATGGGAAGAAAATTGTAGCAGAATTACAAGACAAGATGAAGGTAGTAGAGATTACCTCCTCCCTTCTTATTACTTCTTTCCCATCCCTCGCCCTGTGCTTCTCAGGCCCGCACCAACTATGAGAAAGCCATCTCCCAGGGCCACCAGGCCTTCTTATTGGAGGGGGACAGCAGCTCCAGGGATGTCTTCTCTTGCAATGTGGGTAACCTCCAACCTGGGTCGAAGGCGGCAGTCACCCTGAAGTATGTGCAGGAGCTGCCTCTGGAAGCAGATGGGGCTCTGCGCTTTGTGCTCCCAGCTGTCCTGAATCCTAGATACCAGTTCTCTGGTGAGTACCTCTCCCCTTTGAATTCTAGTGGTAAGGAAAACAGAACTAAGGTCATCTTTTATAGGGTCGTCTAAGGACAGTTGCCTTAATGTGAAGACTCCTATAGTCCCTGTGGAGGACCTGCCCTACACACTCAGCATGGTCGCCACCATAGATTCCCAGCATGGCATTGAGAAGGTCCAATCCAACTGCCCCTTGAGTCCTACCGAGTACCTAGGAGAGGACAAGACTTCTGCTCAGGTAGTTAATGAGAGAATACTGCTATTGTCAGTTAATGTGGCTCCTTTACCTGTCCTCCACTCAGGTTTCCCTGGCTGCTGGACACAAGTTTGATCGGGACGTGGAACTCCTGATTTACTACAATGAGGTGCATACCCCCAGCGTGGTTTTGGAGATGGGGATGCCTAACATGAAGCCAGGTATTTTCTTTCTTCCTTTGTAGTCATCCCCTTGTCTTACAGTGGCTTTATCCTTTCTGAACAGGTCATTTGATGGGAGATCCATCTGCAATGGTGAGTTTCTATCCAAATATCCCAGAAGATCAACCATCAAATACCTGTGGAGAGTTTATCTTTCTCATGGACCGCTCGGGAAGTATGCAGAGCCCCATGAGTAGCCAGGATACATCTCAGCTGCGAATACAGGCAGCCAAGGTAAAGCTAGTTTCTTTCCTCTTCTGGGTCACCACTCTGTCTCTTCATACTCTCTTACCTTCAGGAAACACTGATTTTGCTGCTGAAGAGTTTACCTATAGGCTGTTATTTCAACATCTATGGATTTGGCTCTTCCTATGAGGCATGCTTTCCGTAAGTTTCTGGAAAGACAATAGGGAGTACAACTCATGTAACTGGGTGTGTTTGTTTTTCTCAGGGAGAGTGTGAAGTACACTCAGCAAACAATGGAGGAGGCTCTGGGGAGAGTGAAGCTTATGCAGGCCGACCTAGGGGGCACTGAAATCTTGGCACCACTCCAGAACATTTACAGGGGACCCTCCATCCCAGGCCACCCCCTACAGGTAAGAAGTGGAACAGAGCTAACAGAAGAGACAGACCTGATGAACATTTTCTTTCTTTGTATAGCTTTTTGTCTTTACAGATGGAGAAGTTACAGACACGTTTAGTGTAATTAAAGAAGTTAGGATCAACAGACAGAAACACAGGTAGGAAGAAAATGTGATTTCCGGGTGATTGGTTCCTCTAACCTCTGTCCTGTTACAATTGCAGGTGTTTCTCATTTGGTATTGGAGAAGGCACCTCCACCAGCCTAATAAAAGGTATTGCCCGGGCATCAGGGGGCACCTCAGAATTTATCACAGGCAAAGACAGGATGCAGTCCAAGGTGAGGGACAGACTGACTGTGTCTGTCTGGAGTTGTGTTTATTCTGTTCTCTTCCCCACATTAGGCTCTCAGGACTCTGAAACGCTCTCTGCAGCCTGTGGTAGAGGATGTCTCTCTGAGCTGGCATTTGCCTCCTGGTCTGTCTGCTAAAATGCTTTCCCCAGAACAGACTGTCATCTTTAGGGGTCAGAGATTAATCAGCTATGCCCAGCTGACCGGGAGGATGCCAGTGAGTTCCCATTCTTATTTGTTCCTCTAGTCTTCCGTCATTTCTACTCATCTCTAATTTGCAGGCAGCAGAGACAACAGGAGAAGTATGCCTCAAATATACACTCCAGGGCAAGACTTTTGAGGATAAGGTGACATTTCCTCTACAACCCAAGCCTGATGTCAAGTGAGAATTCAGTTTTCCCTTCCTTCCTTCCTACATTTCAGTACTTTTTTTTTTTTCCTTTCAGCCTCACCATTCACCGCCTTGCTGCCAAGTCCTTGCTCCAGACCAAGGACATGGGCCTCAGGGAGACTCCAGCAAGTGATAAAAAAGATGCATTGAACCTTAGCCTTGAGTCTGGTGTCATAAGCTCCTTCACAGCTTTCATTGCTATCAATAAGGAGCTCAACAAGCCGGTTCAGGGGCCTCTGGCTCATAGGGACGTCCCAAGGCCAATTCTGTTGGGTGCTTCTGCCCCATTGAAGATAAAATGCCAATCAGGTAATGAGTTTTATTCCATTCAAACTCATATAGTGCCACTGTCTTAATGTTTGGATTTTTTCAGGTTTTCGAAAGGCCTTACACTCTGACCGTCCTCCTTCTGCATCTCAGCCCAGAGGGGAACTTATGTGTTATAAGGCCAAGACATTCCAGATGGACGATTACAGTCTCTGTGGGTTGATAAGTCACAAGGACCAGCACAGTCCAGGTGAGTACCTTTATAGGAACATTTTCTCAACATTCTCATTCTTCTCTTTTCTTTCTCCTCAAAGGCTTTGGAGAGAATCACCTTGTGCAGCTGATTTACCACCAAAATGCAAATGGTTCCTGGGATCTGAATGAAGATCTAGCCAAGATCCTAGGTATGAGTTTGGAAGAAATAATGGCTGCACAGCCTGCCGAGGTAAGATTCAATGGAAAAAGGAGTATGTATGTGTGCCAACTGGAGCTCTCTATCTACTGTGCAGCTTGTGGATTCCTCAGGCTGGGCCACCATCCTGGCCGTGATCTGGCTGCACAGCAATGGTAAGGACTTGAAGTGTGAATGGGAGCTTCTGGAAAGGAAGGCCGTGGCCTGGATGCGTGCCCATGCAGGTAGGAGCACAATCCTAAGGCCTGTCTCCTTCTCATCCCTGCTTCTTGTTTTTCCTCACCACAGGCTCCACCATGCCTTCGGTTGTGAAAGCTGCTATTACTTTCCTGAAGTCATCTGTGGATCCTGCTATCTTTGCCTTTTGAAGATACCATCCAGAAAAAGAAGTGCCTTTAATTTGCTACTGTCATTTCCTCTAGTATCACTTTTGCTGTGATGATGTGTTCTTGTGTATTATAACTCTTTATTTTTTGCCATAAAAGTAAAGGATGCTTACTCCACTTCGCTTCTCTGCTCCAGGTTCACTTTGGATATGATCTTTCTTTTCCCAACATATGCCCTCAGAAAAGTGACAGTGGTCCCAGAACCTATTCCCTTTCTTGAGGGAGTTCAAAACATTCATAGGCAGTAATGTTCCTCCCAGGGTTTCCAGGGAAACAACATGAAAAACAGGTGACATGAACTACAGACTAAAGATTGCAGCATTTATGTTAGAGAATGCTTGAATTAGAGAATTTTCTGCATTATCTTTGTCTGTTCACTTTCTATCTTATATACTTATCAGGGCCATACTGGTAAGCTTGCGTAGGAGGAGTTAGAGGGAAGTTGAAAGCCAACATCTGGATCAATGTAATGTCAAGATCACAAAGACAGAGACTGCAGGGGTCCACTGTGAGAGGTGACACTGTTGGGGACCTTCCTGATTCATTCTTCTTGGGCTTTGCTAGCCTGTACAACCTACATGTCTTTTCTTCCACTGCCTGAAAGACTTGGGTTGAACTATAACTGTTGGAGAGAGATGTTCCTCTTTAATCATGAAACACCTTAAGAAGTCTATAATGCAATCCTTAGTCCTACCCTGAACCTATGTGTCCTCTAAGTCAGGCCCTGATCTAGTGCAGTAAAGGGAAGGGTGGGCTTAATGGGAGCTTTGCCTGGGACCTGAACCTGGAGCACTTACCGCATTAGGAAGAAAGGAGCTCCCCGTAATCGTTCCTGACCCTTGTGTCTCATATACCCTATCCTGGTGGAAATGACCCTATTTGATATGCTGTCCCTTAAAATAACTTGTATCAATATTAAAATGACTATTTCTACCCTTTGATGAGTAAATGCAGTGGTTCTTAAAGTGGTCTCGTCTCCCTACCCCACAATATTTTGGTACTGCCACTTTGGGAAGCCAAACTAGGATAGTAAATTGACCGGAACACAGTTGTGGAAATTTGACCTGAAGTTAGTGAAATAAAACTTAGTAGGGAAAAAAAGCTTAGCAAGAGGTCTACTCCTCCATAGATTCATTTATTGAACTTACATTGGTTTTATTGTCCCTTGTTTTCTGTTCCAGCTTTTCTGATGCCTCCACTGTTCCCATGGTATCCTGACCCTCTATCTTCTGTTGTAGGCTGACTTCTTTTATATGAAGCAAGTAAAGGATACTAATAAGAATACCACTGTAGAATCCTGACCATACCCTTAAATAGTTATGTGATGATGGGCAAATGATTTCACCCTCAGGCACTTAATATCCTCATCTGTAAAACTAAGGGATTAAACTAGAACTTTATTAACACTTTCGAGTTCCACTCAGAATTCCTAGAGGAACATCGGTGACTTTTCACTCAGAAAGTGGGTGGACTAGGCCTGAGTTTCTTTAAGTTGTTGAGTTACCTGGTATTAGGAAGACTTGTGTGACTTGCATAGTGGACTCTAATCTCTCAGTCTTTCTTCCAAGTTTGTTTATGCTGAATGTGATCTGCGGAACAGGGTTGTTAGAAATGCAGCTTTTTAGAAATGCAGAATTTTAATCGATACCAGGAACTACTTTATTTAACAAGGCTCCCAGGTATCATGCATGCACATTGAAGTTTGAAAAGTAAAGGCTTAATATTTTCATGAAATAGGCTTATATCCAAGCCTGCCATCTAGATAGGCCCTACCTATGTAATTTCAGAAA